AAAGCAGGAGGCCCCATCCTCTGGGGGCCGTGGACCAGTACCAGTCCATGGCCTGTTAGGAATCTGGTTGTGGCTTGTTAGGAAGTGGGCTGCACAGCTGGAGGTTAACAGCAGGTGAGCGAGCATTACCACCTGAGCTCCAGCTCCTGTCAGACCAGCAGCAGCATTAGATTCCCATGGGAGCAGGAACCTTGTTATGAAGTATACAAGCGAGGGATCTAGGTTGCGTGCTCCCTATAAGAATCTAATGCCTGATGTTCTGAGGTGGAACAGTTTCACCCTGAAACCATCCCTCCCCATCCCCTCAGTCCGTGGAAAAATTGTCTTCCATGAAACTGATCCCTGAGGCCAAAAATGTTGGGGACTGCTGTTATACAGAGCTGTAGGAGAGAAGAATAATGCAGAGGGAAAAGGAGTGCCTGTCTGTTGAGACTTTCAGGGGGACCTAGGGACTGGTTTTGTTACAGTTGACTGGGAATTGTCTTGTTTATTTTATTTTATTTTTCATTTAAAAAATTTTTTTGAAATGGAGTCTTGCTCTGTTGCCCAGGCTGGAGAGCAGTGGTGCCATCTTGGCTCACTGCAACCTCTGCCTCCCAGATAAAGTGAAGCTCCTGCCTCAGCCTCCTGAATAGCTGGGATTACAGGCATGCACTACCACACCTGGCTAATTTTTGTATTTTTAGTAGAGATGTGTTTCATCATGTCAGCCAGGCTGGTCTTGAACTCCTGACCTCAAGTGATCCACCTGCCTCAGCCTCCCAAAATACTGAGATTACAGGCATGAGCCACCGTGCCTGGCCAAAGTGTCTTGTTTTATTTTTAAGTCTTTGATCACTCTCATTTACAGTAAGTGTTTGAAGAGTACATTCTAAATCATTTTTCTCTCTTCCTTTACAGGAAGTGCTCAAATGTTGAGCACACACACACAAAAAAAGAGGAAACAGTTGGATAGGAACTCAGAAATCATGTGACTGATGACTAAGTTAAATCTTTTCTGCTTACTGAAAAGGAAGAGTCTGATGATTAGTTACTGATCCTCTTTGCATTTGTAAAGCTTTGGAGATATTGAATCATGTTACCATTTCTGTTTTTTTCCACCCTGTTTTCTTCCATATTTACTGAAGCTCAGAAGCAGTATTGGGTCTGCAACTCATCCGATGCAAGTATTTCATACACCTACTGTGGTAAGTAAAACCGCAAAACAAATAATTGTAGCTAATTTATTGACATTATCTTTATTGCTTTTAGATAAAATGCAATACCCAATTTCAATTAATGTTAACCCCTGTATAGAATTGAAAAGATCCAAAGGATTATTGCACATTTTCTACATTCCAAGTAAGTTCAAATTTTTGCTTTTATAGACCAATTTGAGGGCCTAATGGGATTTTTTCTTTTAAAGGGAGAGATTTAAAGCAATTATATTTCAATCTCTATATAACTGTCAACACCATGAATCTTCCAAAGCGCAAAGAAGTTATTTGCCGAGGATCTGATGACGATTACTCTTTTTGCAGAGCTCTGAAGGGAGGTAAGTATTCAGTTCATATTACTTTTAGAATAATAACGTTTTGTATTTTATATTTTGTTTGCAGAGACTGTGAATACAACAATATCATTCTCCTTCAAGGGAATAAAATTTTCTAAGGTATTGTTCAAGATTTATTTTGTACTGTCTAATCTTTCTTTTTTTTTTTTAAATGGGATCTCAGTCTGTTACCCAGGCTGGAGTGCAGTGGCACGATCTCTGCTCACTGCAACCTCCACCCGCCAACCCCCACCCCAAGCAATCCTCCTGCCTTAGCCTCCTGACTAGCTGGGACTACATGTCCATGCCACAATGCCAGCTAATGTTTTGTACTTTTGGAAGAGACGCGGTTTCACCATGTTGCCCAGGTTGGTCTTGAATTCCTGAGCTCAAGCGATCCACTCCGCTTAGCCTCCCAAAGTGCTGGGATTACAAGTATGGGCAGTTGTGCCCAGCTGACAATTTCATGAATAGCAGTTCGAGATTAAGATGTTCAGGGTTTTTTCTTTCACTTTTATTTAGAATTAGCTTTTTTTTTTTTTTTTTAACTGAGTCTTGCTCTGTTGCCCAGGCTGGAGTGAAGTGTGTTCTGGACTCACTGCAACTTCCGCCTCCCAGGTTCAGGTGATTCTGTGCCTCAACCACCCGAGTAGCTGGGATTACAGGCACATGCCACTATGCCCAGCTAATTTTTTTATTTTTAGTAGAGATGGGGTTTCACCATGTTGCCCAGGCTGGTCTCAAACTCCTGGCCTCATGTGATCCACCCACCTTTGTTCCTGGACCAAACTGAGGGTCGGGCTGCCATTTCTCGCAGCCCAATAGCAAGATGCAGATGAACTGGGGAGGAAGAGAGCTTTTATTTCTGTAACTGGTTACAGGGAGAAGGTCTGGAAATTATCGCCAGACCAACTCAAAATTACAAAGTTTTCAGAGCTTATATACATTCTAAGGTATATGTCTATGTGTAAGTGTGCATTCATCTGAAGACACAAGTGATTAACTTCTTTTAATCTATAATTAAGGTCTGAGTCCTGAAGACCTTCATCTGGAGCCTCAGGAACTTTACTTAATCTAAATGGGTCTGGGTGCTGGGGTGATTACCTTTATCTTGTCTCCTGCTAAATCATGGAGGTTTGAGGAGTTCCTTCAGACCCCCAGTAAACTTGGTTGTGGAAGCCTGGGGAGTTTCTTCGGACCCACAATAAAACTCGATTGATCCTAAATGGGTCCTATTAAGAATTTCTTAGTTATTTTGTTATGGTTTAAGAAAGCCTTAAAGGAAGGGCCTGGGCAAAACTCCTGATGGGCTTTTGTTACATCCCATCCTTTGCATAAGGGCGCTGGCTTTAAATATTTAACTTAACCACTCAGTACTGAAACAGTTGTTAGTGAGACCTGGCCTTGGCCTCCCAAACTGCTGGGATTATAGGTGTGAGCCACCACACCCAGCCTTAGTATTAGGTCTTTTGGTATTTTTTCTTTCTGTAGACTATGGAAAAATTGCACAAAACATAGCATTTTTTTCCGCTTCATTTTTTTTTCCCTCTAACATACATGGGCAAAAGTAATTTGAATGCAAGTGCTCATTACTAATCTGTTGAACAGTCTTCAGATGAAAGCACTGGATGACCATTGTGTATAAGCCAGTAAATCTCTATAACTATTCATGTAAATATAATGTGAACATTGTTTAGGAGAATAAAAATCACATAAATTACAGACTTTTTTTGTTCAAGATTTTTTTGGGAACTTAGTCTGGTCATCCATGCCTTTGTAAAAATAATTGCTGCCTCAATGAATAATACCATTGTGATTCTAGATATTTGCGTGACATATCTAGTAATGAGATTTTATGCATTTTACTTATGGTGACCATTTTAAAATAAAATTTAATAATGCATATTCTTTCATTATTTTGTTATAAACTAATAT